CCCTCCACTCGCTCATCCAGCCATTCATCCACTCACCCACCTACCCATCCATTCACCCACCTATCTGTCCACTCATCCATCCATTCATCTGATCATCTATCCATTCGTCCACCCACCTACCCATCCATCCATCCACCCACTTGCCCACCCAGCCATTCATCCACTCGCCCACCTACCCATCCATTCACCCACCTATCCATCCACTCATCCATCCATTAATCTATTCATCTATCCATTCGTCCACCCACCTACCCATCCATCCATCCACCCACCCATCCACCCATTTGTCTGTTTTCCAAACCTTCACTGAGCACCTCCTGTGTGGTGTTGGGGGAGGCCCCGAGGTGGATCTTGCCCTCAGTGGGTGCGAAGTCAAGGCACAGAAGTTTATATTGGGCTAGTCCTGGTTGGGGTAGGGATATCACAGACATTCTGGAAAAGGAAGCCCGGACCCCACCCATTGTGTGTGCTCTGACTTAGGCCACCAGAGAGCTTATGTCCTGGCGTCTTATACTGCAAAGGCCATGAGACAGGTCAGACTGCCTGAACCCAGAGGCCACAGCATGCTGTGCAGTGTGGGAATGGGCTGGCCACTGGCCCAACATTTCCATCCTGGCCAGCCCTGCCCCCTTAGTGAGTACAAGACAGCCAGCACATGAGAATACACAGGGAGCTTTATTATACAAAATGGCGGGGTGGGGGGCGGCAAGCAGCGGGGGACGCAGCATCAAGCATCCTGCATGGCCGTTATCAGCCCTTGACCTGCAGTTTCTCCTTGGATCTGGGGGGGTGACCCACCCTCTCTGCACAGGCTGTGCCTCAACCTCCTAACTTCCTAGAAGGCACTTGGCCTCTCCAGGGGTAAGTCCCTTTGGCCAATGATCAGGAGTTTCTTTCCTCCCCCAAGTAACAAGAAGCGGAGCTGGGTGGGGAGGGCGGGGGCGGTGGTCAGAGAGTGGAAGGGCAGAGAGGCTAAAGGGTCCAGGAGCAAAAGGAGGTGGCAGCGGATGGCATCAAAGAGGCGAGGGTAGGTCATGCTGGCAACAGGAAGCAACTTCTTAGCCAGGGCCGGGGGGCGGGTGTCTGGCTGGAATCTCCCCTGGGTACATGGAGGGTGCCAGCCGGCTGGACCTGCAGACCCAGGAAGCTGGAACATAGGCATGGGGTGCAGGGGGCATTAGGCTAGGGTCCAGGGAGGGGCCACAGACCTGCCTCCTGCAAGCCCACAGAGCCTGCTCCCCGAGCCTCTCTCTGCTGGCCTCCCTGCCCTGCCCACACCCCCACTCCACCACAGGAGAAGACGTCCTGCCTCAGAGGCCTGCTTCCCAGTGCGAGCACTTGTGCCCTGGGTCAGGACCTCTGGCTGGAGACCTGACTCCTGGTGGAGGGAAGGCGGCCTGCCTGCCAAGCAGCCTGCCCACCCTGGGAGCTAGAACTGGGGTTCTCGTGGTTCCTGCAGTCCCGTCATCCAGAGGAGGCCGGTAGCTGAGAGCAGTCCTAAGCAGGCTCCTTCCGCCCCCACCCCTCCAGCAGCTCTGTTCTTGCCTTGGCAGAGCCAGCCCCCACCAGCGGCAGCCCCCAGGACTCCCTCCTTCCCCAAACCAGAGAGCCTCTGGCTCGGACAGATGCCATTTGTCAATGTCCTTGCAAACACGTGGTGCCCAGAAACCAGGGTGGGCGGCTTGGCCGGGCCACCCCAGACAGGAGGTCTGCGGGAATATCCCATTTAGCATAGCTCAGCGAAAACTGCTCCCACCTTCCGGCCAATCTACCTCTGATGATGCAGCCTCGGCTTTCCCAAGCCTCTTGGCCGCCACCCCTCACCGCTGGCTCGCAGCGGACGCGCCTGTGGTTGAGCCGGCGACAACAGGGCGCCCCTCACGTGTCTGGGGGCAGCCGCTCTTCCAGCCCTGGGCTTGGCCAGCAGCTGGCCAGGGGCATGCCTGTCACTTGGGGCTCACCCGCGTCTCCGTCTCCCACCCCAGCCCACACGGTGTTGCGGCCTGACCCAGGCTGTGTACTTGGGGCCTGCTTTGTGCTGGGGTGGCATGGAGGACAGAGCCCTGGAGGCAGGTTCTAGCCCCATCCCTGGAGGGACTCGGCCTCTGTGGCCTCATTTCTACACTAGGGTGATGGTGGGGCCACCCCAAAGTCCCCAAGGCACAGTCGAGCTCAGCATGTCCCTGGCAGGTTCTGGGTGCTCAGGAAGCAGAATACTCAGGCCTCCACACCCCTGGCCCCAGGTCCTCCTTGGACCACAGGAGACACAGGCCTCCCACCTCAGGAGGGAGGAGGGCTGGCCTGACCACTGTCCCTCCCACCCTAGGACACAGTCATGCTCATATCGGCTGCGTCGATGGCACCCGAGGTGTGCGGCCCAAGCCTCCAGGGAACCCCTGGACCCCCACCGCCCCTGCTGCCCAAGCCAGGGAAGGACAACTTGCGTTTGCAGAAGCTCCTGAGGAAGGCAGCCCGGAAGAAGATGATGGGAGGCACACACCTCGCTCCACCCAGGGCCTTCCGCACCTCCCTGTCCCCCGTGAGTGAGGCCAGCCATGACCAGGAGGTCACAGCCCCGCACGCTGCTGAGGGCCCGCACCCCGCCGAAGCCCCACGCCTTCCTGAAGCCCCACGCCCCGCCGAGGCTCCCCGCATGGTGGCTGCCCTACCCCGCTCCCCGCACACCCCCATCATCCACCACGTGGCATCACCCCTGCAGAAGTCCACGTTCTCCATCGGCCTCACCCAGCGCAGGATTCTAGCTGCTCAATTCAGGGCCATGGGGCCCCAGGTTGTAGCCTCGGCCCCAGAACCTACCCGGCCCCCCAGTGGCTTCGTCCCTGTCTCTGGGGGTGGGGGCACCCACGTCACCCAGGTGCACATCCAGCTGGCACCATCCCCACACAATGGGACCCCTGAGCCTCCCAGGACAGCCCCAGAAGTGGGATCCAACAGCCAGGATGGAGATGCCACCCCAAGTCCCCCCAGGGCCCAGCCCCTGGTCCCAGTGGCTCACATCCGCCCACTGCCCACCACAGTCCAGGCTGCCAGTCCCTTGCCTGAGGAGCCCCCTGTACCACGGCCGCCACCCGGCTTCCAGGCCTCAGTGCCCAGAGAGGCTAGTGCCAGGGTTGTGGTGCCCATAGCCCCGACCTGCCGCTCGCTGGAGTCCTCACCGCACAGCCTGGTCCCCATGGGCCCTGGCAGAGAGCACCTGGAGGAGCCCCCGATGGCTGGCCCCGCCGCTGAGGCCGAGCGAGTGTCCAGCCCTGCCTGGGCCTCATCCCCTACCCCACCATCAGGCCCTCACCCATGCCCTGTCCCCAAAGTTGCACCCAAGCCCCGGCTCAGTGGCTGGACGTGGCTCAAGAAGCAGCTGCTGGAGGAGGCCCCAGAGCCTCCGTGCCCAGAGCCGCGGCAGAGCCTGGAGCCAGAGGTGCCCACCCCCACAGAGCAGGAGGTGCCTGCCCCCACAGAGCAGGAGGTGCCCGCCCTCACCGCACCCCGGGCCCCCGCCTCCCGGACCTCCAGGATGTGGGATGCCGTGCTGTACCGCATGTCAGTGGCGGAGGCCCAAGGGCGCCTGGCAGGGCCCAGCGGTGGGGAGCACACCCCAGCCAGCCTCACCCGCCTGCCCTTCCTGTACCGGCCTCGCTTCAACGCCCGGAAGCTGCAGGAGGCCACCCGGCCCCCTCCCACAGTCCGCTCCATCCTGGAGCTGAGCCCCCAGCCCAAGAACTTCAACCGCACAGCGACTGGCTGGAGGCTCCAGTGAAGTGGCCAGAATGGCCCCCAGAGCCCAGGACCATGGGATGGACAGAAGAAGGGGCTGAGGCTCTAGCTGGGGGCCCATAGTTGCTGCATGAAGATGCACCAGGGCCCAAGGGGCATGGGGTGCAGGGCAGCCTGGGAAGGGCACATGGGGTGCTGAGGGAAGTCTGCATGGTTAGGAGGGTGGTCAGGTGGACGGGGCAGAGAGGACGAGCTGGAGCCCCTGGGCTGCAGTGGTGTGAGGGGAACAGAGAAGGGGTCTGCGTCGGGATGTAGGATGGGGGCCTTGGGATGAAAACTTTAGGTAAGATGGCAGAGGACTGCATCTACTGACCTAGCCCAGGCTCCTCAGGGGCCTGGGCCTCTCACTGATCCTCCCTTTTGCTGTCACCTTTTGCTGTCAAAGGTTTGGGGCCAGATCTCTGCTTGCTGAGGCATGGGTGCGGTCAGGCTGGCTTGGCCATCGGCGTCAGGAGCAGTCAGCAGTTTTGCTGCCTGTGCTTCCTGATGGCAGAGCCAGATCCTGGGACTAGGGTGCAGGGGGGAGCCCTCAGCCAGCGTGGGACTTGGCACCAATACAAGTGCTCAGGGGCAGGCAGGGAGGGGCTCATCAGGGGTGGAGGAGGGCCCAGCGTGACCTCTCTCTCGGCCCACCTCTGCTTCCCCTACCTGGGCTGACAGCCTGAGGGGGCAGAACTCGAGGGATTCGCTGGTGGGACAGCGAGGGTCTCAGCACTGGCCATGCCCAGGCTTTGACAGCTGGATGAGGAGGGAGCCCTCAGTCCCAACCCTATGGGAACAGCTTGGCCAAGCGGGACAGAGAAGGGGCTGTGGCCCTGGTGGGGAGAGTGGAGGGGCCTACTCAGCAGTCAGCCAGGCTCTGGTGGGGGTGGCCAACCACAGGAGAGGGACACAGAGGTACCAGAAAAAGCCTCTGCCACAGCTGCTTGAGAGTCAGGGTTTGGCAGGGGAAGATGGTAGGAGGACAGCTGCCCCACCCTGTGGTGTGATGGGTGCTGGAAATGGAGCCTGGGGCCCAGGTCACTAATAAATGTGTGTCTCACCATGGCAGGAGTGGCACTGCTCTGTCTGCAGCATGGGAT